AAAAAGAATAAATCAATAATATAGTGATTTTGTTTGGCTTCACGTAATAATAGCAGAGGGATCCCCCACCGTGTGAGTCACTGATGTATAGTCATACACTGCAGCTGTGACTGTCTCAAATTTAGTCATTTCCAGGCGAATTTGCAGTTAAATGATTAACCTATAGGTACTATGAGTTGCCATTAAAAAGCCAAGCCTCTCCTGATGTCTTTCCTGTCCTGGCCTATTGTGAAGCCTTTAGGTGGCATCTACCTTCAATTCATCAAGATTTAAAAAGACAGTTTGACCCTTTTTGTCCAAGGCTTTCCCTGGGTCTTTCATGCCCCTGGGAAGGTCCTCCTAGCACGTGGCAGGTGCATACTTCTCAGCATTTTTGTACATGCTGGGACACATTCCTCCTTTCCTGGGTACCTGGGGCAGGAGGGAGTTTGCTTTGTCTACCTGTGGGGCATGCCGTGACCAGCCCCTCCCTCCCCATTTATGTCCTCCATGATACAGAAACGGTGAGCAAATTTCCTACCTAGAGGGTGTATCAGGAAACCCCCAATGAAATAAACAGAAATAGAGCAGCCAGTTTTTATAAAGCCTGAAACTCACAGAATTGGAAGTCTGAGTGACACAGATATGTTAACAGAATAACCCAATTGTTTCTCAACAATGGAAAGATGTGGGATCCAGAGAGCAGTTTTTGCTTTTGTTTCTGCTATTAAGTGACTGCCCTCCATGTGATAAAATTGGAGAGGTGAACTGAGAGTTCTTCATTACAAATACAGCTGACTTTATTGCTTACTGAATTTTGATACTGAGCCAGGCGTTGGGCTGAGTGCTTCACAAACATAGTTTCCCTGATCCCTTCCGACAACTCTCTGAGGTGGGTGTTGGTGGTCCCATTTTACAGATGCAGACACTGAGATTCAGGAAAGTTAAGCAGCTTGCCAAATACAACACAGCTAGAAGTGGCAGTACCAGAATGCTAACCAAGGCAATCTGACTTGGTTCACTTGGCTCTTGTGAGCCCCACAATGGAAGGGCTCTGTCCATTACTTGCTGACAAGAACAAGACCTCAAACATACACGGCACTCAAGAAATATCTGTTGATGGAAAAGAAATGGATAAATGACTCTCAAAGCTACTGAAATACATATCTGAAATATAAGGACCATGTCTCCTAAAGGTTCCTCTGCTTTTCCTTATAGTATTTTTCTTTCTTTCTTTCTTTTTTTTTTTTTTTTTTTTTTTTGCTGAAGTTTGACAGTACCCTCAGATATTTAGGAACCATTATAATAGTGGGGTGGGACAGGGAACAGGTGATTTCTTGTAGTTCTTTAAGTCTATAAAAGTGAGTGGAATCTAACTAAATATTGATTATAGATTTCAATAAAGTGGCTTAAATATTCAACACATTCATTTCATTAAATAAACTGTAATCGTCTACAGCAAATTATTCTAAAACCATCAACACTTTTTTTTTTTTTTACTTCATCTTAGGGTTAAGGGAATTTCTTGTGATGACAATATTTTATACAGTTCACTTTCAAAATACAGCTTGATTCCACCATGATTTTCTGTGTCAGTTTTAAATTTTTGTCACTTTGTTTTTTTAAGATAAGGTTTGTAACCTTAAGATATTCTCCTCCTGTTGTAATTTCTTGATTATCTCTTTGTTAATGTTATTTATGCTGCTCCTCTTTTAATATTTTATCTTTCTATTTACTTTTGCAATTGCAAAGTAGTCCCAGATATTATTCTTCAGTCACTCTCTACATCCTTCTTTTGATATCAAAAGGCACAACTAGTGATTCAAGATGAGTGTAGAGCAGAAAGAAATCTGGAAGACCTAATTTACAGTTTTATTTTCACCTTACAACTATTTCCCTTTCATCACTAGCAGCATAGATTTTGTCTAAAAACAACATAGTGTTCAAACTCGTAGCTTCTAGTAGGTGCCACATAGACAATTATAAATACTCATTAATGATTATTATTATGCTTATATAATGATCACTTTAGAACACATTCTAGTTCCATACTCTTAATTGTATTGCAAGACAAATAAAGCTCCTCTTTTTTTTTTTTTTTTTAAGTCTCTAATAGTGAAAATTTTGGCTTGGGCAAAATACATTTTTCTGTTTTAATATGAAAATTACAAGTGTATGTGTACATACACATGCATATATTTTATATATACACACACACACATATATGTCATAGTCCTACCCTATGTGGACACCAATATTGTCCAAATAATAGAAAATGGGAAGCATACTTAGCTTTCTTGTATCTTCCTTTAAACTTTGATTTCTTTCCTCAAATACAGACCATTGGTCTGAAATCCCTTCATGACTTTTCTTTTTTTTGAGACGGATTTTCGCTCTTGTCGCCAAGGTTGGAGTGCAGTGGTGCGATCTCGGCTCACTGCAACCTCCGCCTACCTGGTTCAAGTGATGCTCCTGCCTCAGTCTCCCAAATAGCTGGGAGCATAGACTCTCGCACCATACCCGGCTAAGTTTTGTATTTTTAGTAGACACGGGGTTTCACCATGTTGTTCAGGCTGGTCCCGAACTCCTGACCTCAGGTGATCCACCCGCCTCGGCCTCTCAAAGTGCTGGGATTGCAGGCATGAGCCACTGCGCCCGGCCAACCCACCACGCCCAGCCCCTCTCTTGATTTTGACCAGAGGGTGCCTTTTATTTATCTTCTAAGATAAACACTGGAGAAAGGGAGGAGAATGAACACCGTTCAACTGCCTGCCCTGTGCCAGGTGCTGTCTGAGGCAAGGTGCATGAGCTATCTTTCAGCAAATGAATTCACCTCAGCTCCATTGCCGTTTGTAGAGCTGCATCCTGGCCCTCGGATATGAAGAGTCCAGAAATAAAAAACACAGTAGGAGAATGATTTCAGCAATTTCAAAAGAAAAACCAGCTTATATCCAGCTGCCAGCTAGATAAAGTACCACTACAATTAGAAATATTTTCCTAGCAACTTCAAACATTGAAAATAATTAAAATGTAATAATACTTAATGTTTAAAACAGGGAACTCCCAACTGATTAGATGGTGAAAATCTCACTCTTGTACAAAACAGACCAACCTATATTCATTTTATATATATAAACTTTTATTACTTTAATTTTGAGAAATTCCAAGAGTCCTAAAGATATGACAATACCTGTAAAACCACTTAAATAGCTGTTACTAATATTTTGTCATTTTTCATCCTATTTTTATTAATAAAAGAAAACATTACTAATGATATTCAAGTTTCTATACAACGTACCCCCCATACCATCTGCCCCCAGAAGTAATCACTGAATTTTGTATCATTCCAATCCACATTTATATTATTATATGCACATATATGAAATCATACTTTGCACAAACTTTTAAGATTTCAGGCAGGGGAATGAACTGCTCTCTGCCTTTCATGCTTTAAACCCAGTCTTGTTCCCATAACCTTGTGCAAACCCAGTTACAATCCAGTTATTTCAAATTCTCTAAGCTGAAGTCCTTCGCCTTTTAAGTAGAGTTTTTGCTTGCAGGGAGCGTATTTGCTCTCAATGCAGGGACAGGCTGAATGGAGTCCAAAGCGCTAGGGTTTCACATTTGTAAGTGATAAGAGGGGGAGGTGGTGACTTTCAGAGATCATGTTTCAAGTCCAGCCCTGGTTTTTATGTGTGTGGGAATGGACGCAAAGGAAAACACAGCTGAGCTGCATTGTAACTCTTCCTGTAGAACCTGTTCATGTCCAGGGTGAGTAAACTAGGGTAGAAATGTCTTCCTAAATAATACTTCCTGGCTTTTCTGTTTTCTTTAGTTATTCCAATGGAAACAGCTGGAGAACTTATATTTCCGTGAGAAAAAATTTGCTGTTGAAGTTCATGATCCACGAAGGTGAGGATCAAAGACGTTTCTCTGTATGACACGAATTATTTGAGTGCTTTCTTTAATCTTTCAGGATTTCAGTTTCAAGAAGAACCTTTGGGCAAAGTGGCTTGTTTGTGCAAACATGGTATGCTAACTCTTCTCTCATCAAGTCCATTTGGGTAATGGCAATTAGTCAGCATCAGTTTTACTTGGACCGGAAGCAAAGCAAAGTAAGTAACTGGCATCATTTCTATAGGGACAGTTAATTCTGTTTCATTGTTGTATGCCTCTTAGGCAAAAATTCCTTCAGCCAGGAGTTTAGATGAGATTGCAATGGATTTGACAGAGACAGGAACACAAAGGGCCTCCAAGCTGGTGACACTGGAGACGAAAAGTCAGTTCATCATGGCAAGTAATGGCAGTTTAATCTCCTCAGGTAACATCTTGGGATTAGAGAACGTGCAAGCCTAAACCTTCCCTGCCCTTCCCTCATCCCCTAGGTTCTCAAGACTCAGAAGTTAGTGAAGAGCAAAAGAGAGAAAAAATCCTTGAACTAAAGAAGAAGGAGAAACTATTACAAGAAAAACTTCTGAAAAAAGTTGAGGAGCTTAAGAAGATCTGTCTGCGGGAGGCTGTGAGTCTGCTTTTTGGGGCTCATCAAGTTGTTTATCTGCTCTTGATTCTGTCCTGTTTTACAGGAGCTCACAGGCAAAATGCCAAAGGAGTATCCCCTGAACATAGGCGAGAAGCCTCCTCAGGTCAGAAGACGTGTGGGTACTGCGTTCAAATTAGATGACAACTTGCTGCCGAGTGAAGAAGTATGAACAACGCCTCTGAGCCTTTCAATTAAATAAAAATAAAACTATCATTGTATAAATGCAGGATCCTGCTTTGCAAGAACTGGAGAGTAATTTTCTAATACAACAAAAGCTGGTGGAAGCTGCAAAGAAACTTGCCAATGAGCCAGACCTTTGTAAAACTGTGAAGAAAAAGCGAAAGCAAGATTACACAGATGCGATGAAAAAGCTTCAGGAGATTGAAAATGCAATAAACGAATACCGAATTAGGTGTGGAAAGAAACCCAGCCAGAAAGCAACAGTGTTACCAGGTTAGTAATAAGTAAGGTTTTTTTTTTTGAGTATTGTACTAAAGGCAGTTATTTTTATTCACAGAAGACATAATCCCCTCAGAGAGTAGCTCTTTGTCTGACACCACCACCTATGATGATCGTAAGTGGCTCTTCCTTTTTTGGTTTAAAAATTATTTTTTCATTCACCCATTTACTTATTATAGCCAGTGATGCCTTCACTTTTCCTGGGCAGCGATCAAGTTCAGTACCTCATTCTCCAAGAATTCTTCCCCCCAAGTCTCTTGGTATTGAGCGAATCCATTTCAGAAAGTCGTCCATCAATGAACAGTTTGTGGATACCAGGCAGTCCAGGTGAGAGGTCATATCATCAGTAAGGTTAATGCCATTTCCTGAATTCTTCTTTTTATCATCACAGAGAAATGCTGTCCACACACAGCAGCCCTTACAAAACTCTGGAGAGGCGGCCCCAGGGAGGACGAAGCATGCCCACCACGCCAGTTCTTACCCGAAACGCCTACAGCAGCAGCCACTTGGAGTAAGAGAGCTTCTTTCTCATTGCTTTAGCTGGTGTTGAGAAGTTTGCCTTTCTCCTCTTTCAGACCCGAATCTTCATCTCAGCACTGCCGCCAGCGGAGTGGAAGCCTGGAGTCCCAGTCCCACCTGCTCTCCGAGATGGACAGCGATAAGCCATTTTTCTCCCTCTCCAAATCCCAAAGAAGCAGCAGCACAGAAATCCTCGATGACGGGTCTTCTTATACAAGCCAATCAAGCACAGAGTATTACTGTGTGACACCAGTTACCGGCCCCTATTACACCACCCAGACCCTGGACACTCGCACCAGGGGTCGGAGGAGGTCAAAGAAACAGAATGTTTCTACTTCAAATTCAGGAAGCATGCCCAACCTAGCACAAAAGGATAGTTTGAGGAATGGTGTTTACTCAAAGAGTCAGGAGCCACCGTCTTCCAGTTACTACATTGCCGGGTACACACCCTATGCAGAGTGTGACTTTTATTACAGTGGTGGTTATGTCTATGAGAATGACACCGAGGGACAGTATAGTGTCAACCCTTCCTACCGGTCCTCAGCCCACTATGGATATGAGCGCCAGAGGGACTACAGCAGATCCTTTCACGAAGATGAGGTCGACCGGGTACCCCATAACCCATATGCAACTCTCCGGCTGCCAAGGAAGGCTGCTGCAAAATCGGAGCACATCACCAAAAACATCCACAAGGCCTTAGTTGCCGAGCACTTGCGTGGCTGGTACCAGCGGGCCTCTGGGCAGAAGGATCAGGGACACAGCCCGCAGACCAGCTTTGACTCAGACAGGGGATCACAGAGATGCCTGGGGTTTGCGGGGCTGCAAGTACCTTGTTCTCCAAGCAGTCGTGCATCCTCGTACTCTTCAGGTGAGAATACTGTAAAAACACGCAACACCTGGTTAATTTTATCTTTTTCCATTTTTATTTCCAGTGTCTTCTACAAATGCTTCTGGGAACTGGAGGACCCAGTTAACCATAGGGCTGTCGGATTACGAGACTCCAGCACATTCTTCTTACACCAGCTGCTATGGCAATGTCTATAATCCTTTACCCTCTCCAAGCAGGTGAGGAAGCAATGCTCGAAAATCCTAGGAGCCTTTCTCCTTTCCTATCTAACTCTATTACTAGGCAAAACCAAGGGCTTCTATCCCCAAGAATGGTTGTGTCTCCAGAAGTGAGATCAGTTGTAAATTCTCTTTTGCTAAGTGTAGCCAGCTGTAGTAAGTACAGTACCTCCAATCTGTGTGTTGCTCAAGTAGTAACTTTTCTGGTTTTCTTTAATAGACAATACACAGAAATCAGTCAACTGGATGGTACAGATGGAAACCAGCTGGAAGACAACCTGGAGAGTAGTGAGCAGAGACTCTTTTGGCATGAAGATTCAAAGCCTGGAACATTAGTCTGAACTGCAGTTGGACCTCCTGACCAAGCACTGCGTTCTCACACTAGTGTGCCTTGCAAATTGTATTTGTCTTCCGAGAGGATGTTCGTTTTAGAAACCTAAAGACATCAAAGGTTGAAGAGAAGACTTAGTTGCCCTGGAAGTGAATCAGTGAATCACACACCAAGCCCCACAAAGCCCCTAAAGGAGGATTTGGCCTTTCAAACTCTAGGCACTAACGTAACTGTAGGGTCTGCCCACATGTTGAAGTATTGCCAAGAGAGGACTCAGTGTGAAGCCTTCATCAATAGCAAGCACTTTTTAAGGGAGTAAAAGTTGTTAAAGGCAAACCTCAAAAACATGAAAGGGCATTCAGGATGTCCCATGGCAATAAGAACAGGGGAAATCTCAGAGCACAATTCAGCAGGATGAGAGAAGGGGAACCAGAAGCTCCGGAGTCATTGCTCACTTCAGAGTTTGAATTCGTGAGCTGACAAAGAGTAACATGCTCTTTCTACACAGACATGGACAATTTAGACAGTATTGGAAAATTACTTGAAGCTGGATTTTCATGAAGTTCTGAATGAGTGTAAATGTTTTTTAGGATACTATAAAGAGTGATGTTTTTCATAAGCACCATAAAATGGGTTCTGGAAAAACTGATTACCTTAGCATCCTGTAATATAACTTATGGTAGCAGATTGGGGAAAATGAAGCAGCCCACTGAATAATTGACAAAGTCTGCTTGGAGAACATTCTAAGGTACAATATCATGGAGCTCCTTTTTCCTTTCTCCACTAATTGCGTGATGAGCTATTGTTCTGGCTGTTAATTCTCCAACTCGGCTGTCATTTGAAGTGGCAGACTTAATATGGAAAGTTTTTATAATTATGAGTTTGAAAAAGCATTTTAAGATGATACAGAAAGTATCCAAAACAACAGAAAAAAAAAGCCACGTCATTTTAGATGAATTGCGTGCCTTAAAATGGTGAACGTTAGAAAATTAAACAAGTCTGGATTCCACAAGTAGTTCCAAGTCACCAAGTGACAAAAACAAGGTTAACATTAAAAAAGAAAAACAACAACAACGACAAAAAGCTCCAAGCTGCAGTGGATTTAATTATGAGGCTAAAACTACCTCATACTTTCCTTGGAAGAACTAATTAGCTATGGTTTATTGTAGGGTTTTGTTTGTTTGTTTTTTAAAGCAAATGATTTCCATATTCCAGATTGATCTTTTTTGTCATCTTTGCTTCAAAATTACATAAAAGGTGCTCCTTTCCCCCTTCTTTTATACAAGTTTCTTGTTCATATTGTGAATAGAAAAGTTTCTGAACAACTTTTTTGGAACATTTTCTATCTATATTCCAAAGCATGTAATATATACATAAAAACGATTTGTTAAACTGGTCCTTAGTCATTTGTATAATTAGAAATGAAGTTTGGGAAAAAATTTTGGAAAAAAGACAAGCAAAAAAAAATAACTTATTCCTTTTTTGCATATTTGTATAGCCTTCTAGAATCAGAAATAACCTTTTTGCATATTCTTTTATTGTTCTGACTTTTCAAGACCTATTATTTTTTTACATAGGTCAATAAACAAAAGGTGTGCTACTGAAAATGTTTACGTTTTCTTCCATTTATGTCAGGGGTTCATGTGAAGCAGGTCGCAGTGCTCTACTTCAAGTAATCATATTGGGCAAGGCTTCGGATTTTTATTTATAGTATTACCGTATTTTATTAATTCCGGGATGTACATTTTTAAATATTTACATTAAAAACATGGTTCATCTTTTTATTGATGGCATATTCTACTTGAATTGGCAGTTTTTTCTTAATAGTACATTAAAAATAATGCTGTGTCTTACAATAAAGTTGCCTTAGAATTGATGAAATGCGGTAGTTTGTCTCACTGAGGATGACTGGTGAGAACTTTTAGGTTTTTTAATCTTGGGAATGTTGTTTATTTGTAGCAAGTAATTTATACTAATTTCACAGACTGGCAAACAGGTCTTCTAAATTCAAGAAATTAGTTCTCTGACATCCTTTAATCCTACATAATGTGGAGAAGGGAGTGGAAATGAAATATATTTCCATACATGTATCTTGCATAAAATAACATTTTTCTGTTCCTGAAATAGTATGGTTACACTTGCAAGCATGCCTTGAAAGGGCAAATATAACTTGGCTCCCACAGAGGAAAAGAAGGTATAGAAATGGAAGCTCAGGGCCAGGCATAGCGGCTCACACCTGTAATCCCAGCACTTTGGGAGGCCGAAGTGGGAGGATTGCTTGAGCTCAGGAGTTCAAGACCAGCCTGGACAACATGGTGAAACCCCATCTCTATGAAAATACAAAAATTAGCCAGTCATGGTGATGTGTGCCTGTAATCTCAGCTACTTGGGAGGCTGAGTTGGGAGGATATCTTGAGCCCAGGAGGCGGAGGTTGCAGTGAGCCAGGATCGTGCCACTGCATTCCAGCCTAGGCAATAACAGACCTTGTCTCAAGAAAAAAAAAAAAAAAAAAAAAAGAAAGAAATGGAAGTTCAGCAATCCTACTGCACGGTTTTCTTCGTCTCTTTTGAAAAACATTTCTCAACCGCATTGGTATTAAACCAATTAAACTACGTTATTTATTAAAAGCCAAAAGTGACAAAAGTACATTATTCAACATGTACGTTTCCTCTTTTTTATTACAAAATACCATGGTTAAATGCAAAACCAAAATAGTACATAACAAAAACATAATCGTGCCCATTAGCCGAACACTCTCAGATATAATAGTTAATTTATTGTATATTTGTTTGGATTTTTTTCTATGCATATAGTAATTTTTTTAAAGTCCAGCATATTACAAGTACAGTTTTACAACATTTTTTTTTGTTTGTTTTGTTTTCTGCCTAATATATCTTGGGCCTCTGTATCAAGACATACTGATCTACCTCATAAAGATATATGTTTAACAAGGTGGATTTTTAAAATTGCCTCACCCTACTAGATGTTTATCTATTTTTCTATATTTGACAAAAATTTTCAAAATTCTTCCTTGTACTCACAAAAGCTTAAATATTACAAGAAATAAAGATTCCGGAATTGTTTTAAACTATTAGTTTGGTCTGTTCTTAGGAACAAAGG